TATCTTTCAGATTTAAACTTTTATAAAAAACAAAACCAAAACACCAAACCTGTCTTCAAAAATCTAGTAATTCAAAAAAATTCTTTTGAAGTGAAAAAACATGATTTCTGATAAACGATTTAATTAAATGGAAATGTACCCTATTCTTACAATTTCTACATCCTGGTTTTTAAAGCTTTATTCGACGTTAGGAAATATTAAGCAAAAAGCTCCAAAACCAGTAACTGACTCGCTTCATTACATACACATGCAATAATATTAAGCTATCTCCGATTTAAAAAACGCAAATAATAGTGCCATTTTCGTAGACATCGAGAATTATAAAACAATCAATCATGCCAGAGAGAAACAGACACCTTCACTTACAAAAACTGACGCTAACGAGTAACACCCTCCGGAGCAATACCTGGCCCAGGGTCAGCAGGAGGTAGTCTTCTCGAATAAATGTGACAAATACTTTGGTCAGGGCATGACTAATTTGCCACATAATGCCAATAGGTTGACTCTGAGAAACTACCATCCCCGGGCAGAAGGGGCGGGTGTAGGAGAGATTTAAAAACGAGGCCCCTCCCAGGCCGCCTCAAAATCTAGGGCCCAAGATTCTTCTCCTCAGAGCTCCTCACCGTGTCTAGACTAGGGGCAAGCGACCATTTCTCAGGTAGAGGATGACGCACAAACGAAAAACTGGCCATCCAACATGAAGGACGAGGAAGCGCACGAAATCAGAGCGCACAGCTGAGTGAGGAATCCCCCTTCTCCTAACCGATTCCTCTCCCGAGAAATCGCGAGATTTCTCGCCTTCACGGGATCTCAGGCCGAAACCTCGCGGCCTCTCAGACGAGGGTGGGTTAGCGGGGGCAGCTCCCAACCCCCGTCCTGGACCCACAAATCACCTCGACCCCTGGCCCACCCCGGCCGTCACCGAGAACGGTCCCCTAGGGTGCCTAGGGACTTCCGGAGCCCGACCGGATCCGGAAGCTTCTGAGAGCGAGGGGGTGGGGCCGAAAATCAAAAAAAGCGCGGCGAAAGCTAAAGGCCGGCGCACGCTGGGCGGTGGTGGTCCCTAAGCCGGGCCGCGGCCGGTGCAATGGACTCCACTGCCTGCTTGAAGTCCTTGCTCCTGACTGTCAGTCAGTACAAAGCCGTGAAGTCAGAGGCGAACGCCACTCAGCTTTTGCGGCACTTGGAGGTGAGAGGCTCTGGGGTAGAGGACAGATGGGGTTAACCAACACATTTTGATTACTATTTTATAGGTAATTTCTGGACAGAAACTCACACGACTATTTACATCAAATCAGATATTAACAAGTGAATGCTTGAGTTGCCTTGTAGAGCTACTTGAAGACCCCAACATAAGTGCTTCACTGATCTTAAGTATTATCGGTTTGCTGTCTCAACTAGGTAATGCATTTAATTTCTCCTTTTTAGTTTTTGATATATTTTGTGCTTTTATTTTAACTTATAGCAGTAGACATTGAAACCAGAGATTGTCTTCAGAATACATATAATCTGAATAGTGTGCTGGCGGGAGTGGTTTGTCGGAGCAGCCACACTGATTCGGTGTTTTTGCAGGTATACAGACCCACACAGTGTATTCCCCTTTCCTTTATATTTATAACTATTTTCTTATTCTCAGTGCATTCAACTTCTACAGAAGTTAACATATAATGTCAAAATTTTCTATTCTGGTGCCAATATAGATGAATTAATTACGTTCCTGATAGATCACATGTGAGTATGCAATCAAACATAAAACCAAATAGTCTTTAAACAAAACACCAATGTAAAACAACAGTCAATCTTCTGAAGATGAGTTAAAAATGCCTTGTCTAGGATTATTGGCAAATCTTTGTCGGCACAATCTTTCTGTTCAAACGCACATAAAGACATTGGTAAGAAGTTTATTTCTTTTTAATGTTTCTTGTCTAATTTATTTTTTAACTTTTTTTTCCTCAGAGTAATGTGAAATCTTTTTATCGAACTCTTATCACCTTGTTGGCCCATAGTAGTTTAACTGTGGTTGTGTTTGCACTTTCAATATTATCCAGTTTGACATTAAATGAAGAGGTGGGGGAAAAGGTAAATACAATTTTTCAAATTTATTCTGAAGTGTCTAATATGCTTTTTCTAATTTGTCCTTAAGCTATTCCATGCTCGAAACATTCATCAGACTTTTCAACTAATATTTAATATTCTCATAAACGGTGATGGCACTCTAACTAGAAAGTATTCAGTTGACCTACTGATGGATCTCCTTAAGAATCCTAAAATTGCTGATTATCTCACCAGGTATGACTCACTTCAGTCAATTTTAGAACTTTTCATTTGATGTATATTTTTATTCTAAACCTAGATATGAGCACTTTTCTTCATGTCTTCACCAAGTATTAGGTCTTCTTAATGGAAAGGATCCTGATTCCTCTTCAAAGGTATGTAAAAACATGACTTTTCATTTAAACTTTTGATGTTTAATGAACACTTTATATTGCACAGGTTTTAGAATTACTTCTTGCCTTCTGTTCAGTGACTCAGCTGCGCCATATGCTCACTCAGATGATGTTTGAACAGTCTCCACCTGGCAGCGCCACTCTGGGAAGCCATACTAAATGTTTAGAACCTACTGTGGCTCTACTGCGCTGGTTAAGCCAACCTTTGGACGGATCAGAAAACTGTTCTGTTTTAGCATTGGAGTTGTTCAAGGAAATATTTGAGGTAATAGGATGACTGACAGATTGACTTTTCTACTTTTAATCATTTGTGATGGATAATTCTCCAGGATGTCATAGATGCTGCTAACTGTTCCTCGGCTGATCGTTTTGTGACCCTTCTGCTGCCTACAATCCTTGATCAACTTCAGTTCACAGAACAAAATCTAGATGAGGCTTTAACAAGAAAAAAATGTGAAAGGATTGCCAAGGCCATTGAAGTTTTGTTAAATATCCTTTACTGTCATTAACGTGAAAACTGTTTTTTTTGTTGTATATCTTAACAAAACTTAACCTCTCTGTGGAGATGATACACTAAAAATGCATATTGCAAAAATCTTGACAACTGTCAAGTGTACCACTCTTATAGAACAACAATTTACATATGGCAAGATTGACCTGGGATTTGGAACAAAGGTTGCAGATTCTGAATTATGGTGAGTATATAAACTCTAATGACAAAATGGCATTATCTAATTTAAATGTGATTTATCTTTAAAGCAAACTTGCTGCTGATGTAATTTTGAAAACTCTTGATTTGATTAACAAACTTAAACCATTGGTTCCTGGTATGGAAGTAAGCTTCTACAAAATACTTCAGGTGAGTTTAAACTCTTCAAACATTGAAGTTTAGCTGCTTCTTTTTTGGTTTCTGATTTATTTAGGACCCACGTTTGATTACTCCTTTGGCTTTTGCTTTAACGTCAGATAATAGAGAACAAGTACAGTCTGGACTGAGAATATTATTGGAGGCTGCTCCACTGCCAGATTTTCCTGCTTTAGTGTGAGTTGTAATCATTTGCAGTGTATCTCTTGATTTTTTTTTCCTTTCTTTGACTCCCATTCAGACTTGGAGAAAGTATAGCAGCAAACAATGCCTATAGACAACAGGAAACAGAACATATACCCAGAAAAATGCCCTGGCAATCATCAAATCACAGTTTTCCAACATCAATAAAGTGTTTAACTCCTCATTTGAAAGATGGTGTTCCTGGATTGAATATTGAAGAATTAATAGAGAAACTTCAGTCTGGAATGGTGGTGAGTGAAAAAATAGCAATTATAACCTGGTAAAATTTTAAGTTTTTTTACTCTTAAAATGTAGGTAAAGGATCAGATTTGTGATGTGAGAATATCTGACATAATGGATGTATATGAAATGAAACTATCCACATTAGCTGTGAGTATAAGCTTATTTTAACAATGTGTAATAAAATGAAAATTAATGATATGTTTTCTTGTAGTCCAAAGAAAGCAGGCTACAAGATCTTTTGGAAACAAAAGCTCTAGCCCTTGCACAGGCTGATAGACTGATTGCTCAGCATCGCTGTCAAAGAACTCAAGCTGAAACAGAGGTGTGTAGAATATAAAGACACATCTGATTTGTGTGGTAAAGTCTATCTTCTTTTTTTTTTTGAGGCACGGACACTTGCTAGTATGTTGAGAGAAGTTGAGAGAAAAAATGAAGAGCTTAGTGTGTTGCTGAAGGCGCAGCAAGTTGAATCAGAAAGAGCGCAGAGTGATATTGAGCATCTCTTTCAACATAATAGGAAGTTAGAGTCTGTGGCTGAAGAACATGAAATACTGACAAAATCCTACATGGAACTTCTTCAGAGGTAAATAAAGTAAAATCTTCTGTGTAAGGTTAAATGATGCCAACTCATTTTCTTGTCTTTTCAGAAATGAAAGTACTGAAAAGAAGAATAAAGATTTACAGATCACATGTGATTCTCTGAATAAACAAATTGAGACAGTGAAAAAGTTGAATGAGTCACTCAAGGAACAAAATGAAAAGTAAAATCTCTAGTTCTATATTCTGAATATGTATGTTTTCTTCTATTTTTTTTAATAACTTCAGAAGTATTGCCCAATTAATAGAGAAAGAAGAACAGAGAAAAGAAGTACAGAATCAGCTAGTAGACAGAGAACATAAGCTAGCAAGTAAGTGGCTTCTTATTTAATACATTTTCTATGAGTATAATACTTGACTTTTTTTTCTTTTAAGATTTGCATCAAAAAACAAAAGTACAAGAAGAAAAGATTAAAACCTTACAAAAGGAAAGGGAAGATAAGGAAGAAACCATTGATATCCTTAGAAAAGAATTAAGCAGAACAGAACAGATAAGAAAAGAGTTGAGCATTAAGGTAAGAATCTGTTCCATTTCTCATTTGCAGTATTCTTCCTCCTCCCCCAACCCCAATTCCTTAGGCTTCCTCCCTAGAGGTTCAAAAGGCACAATTAGAAGGTCGTTTGGAAGAGAAAGAGTCCTTGGTGAAACTTCAGCAAGAGGAATTGAACAAACACTCCCACATGATAGCAATGATCCACAGTTTAAGTGGTGGAAAAATAAATCCAGAAACTGTGAATCTCAGTATATAGACATTATGGCATTTTGGAATTTGTAATCTCATGATATTTTTGATGTATTTATCTATTGGAGGGGGGGTGGGTAGGGGAGTTAATTTGTGACTTCGTAACAATAAGAAGTTATTATCTAATTTAGTAAAGACCCTGATCTGTTGCATGTTTTTTATTTGATAGTTTGAATAGAAATTTAATTTTCTAAGTTTTACTTTTTGTTTCTGGCTTTTATGGCTTAAGGTTTTCTTTGGTTCTTACATTAGAAAATCATTTTTAACCTCCATTATCATTTTTCTAAGGTTCTTTCCTTTTTCTTAGTTGCTTTCTATTCTGTTTTGCCTGTCTTATTTATTCTCATTTGTGATTATTTAGATCTTAAGACCAAACTTTCTTGGTATAACAGTCCTAAAGATTACAAAATAAAAATATAGAGAGAGTAAAAGTAAAAAGTAAAGTAAAAAGAGAGAAGGTATGATTTTACTGCTAGAGAAGTTTGTCTCTGAAGAAGCACAAAAGAAAATATTAGTGAATTTAAAATAATTTTTATACTGCTGTAGCATAATTTCTAAATTTGAAAAAAATGCAATGGTAATAAAATGTATAAAAATTAGAAAACTGTCATTGTGTTAAACTATTACATTTAAATGATTACATTTAACACAATAGCTGTCTCATAAAAAATCTAAGAACTTGTAGAATTATTTGTAAGGTATATTTAGTGTTTTTTTCTCTTTTTTCAAATGTTGCATAGTGGTCCAGATCATCTATAATTAATTATAAGTTTCTTATGATTTACATAAGGATAATTTGGATTCTACTCTTGCTGCATATTCAGAAAAATATTATTTACTGTTAATTCTGATATGAATTGTATTTAATTTGTTGTCCTAATAGTTTTTAATTGGTTCATTTAATTTTAAAGCATAGGTTAAATATCTTTATTTTTTTTAAAATACAAGGGTCCTTCTGTACTTTTCATTTGAATCATATCCTCTAACTACTCTGTAAGAAACGTTTTTACATCAATATTTTGATTGATTTTATTGCTATACCAATACAGTCATTAATTTTACTTGGTGTTTTCTTCACCATATGTCTGTTTGATTTAAGTGAATTTAGATTTGTACAGTTCTGGAAATTTTTTAAAAAATATTATGCAGAGTAAAACATTTTAAATTACTATTTGTTCTATAGAGGAGATACATTCTGTTTCTCTTTTGAAATTGCATGCATTTTCAACCAAATATGAAAAAGTTTAAGTGGATAGATAAGACTGAAGAATAAAAGGGTCTATAAAATAAAAGAGACAAAACGTTAAAGAAAGAAATGAATGAA